AGCATTTACAAGGGGAAAAAAAAATTAAATCCAGTTTCCTTTCTATTCCACAGAGGTCCTCAAAGATAGGGGCTCCCTGCCCAGGGGCACTTGTGATCTGCAGTGGTGCTCAAGTTATGACAGTCCTCTTTCCGAGGGCCAGTCCAGAAGGGCGTCCACACCGAGTATGCAGACACAAGGCCGCCTCACCACGTCCCCGCCGCTTTAGAGCGCGGCTCACGGAGGGGCTCTTGACCGTTACCTGCCAAACACCGGGTTGTATTTGAGGCGAGAGTGCCAGAAGGCCTCTCGTTTTCCCTCCTCACCCCCTAGATGGTCTTCCTCCTAAGGAAGGAAGGCAGGCAAAGACGGGAAAGGCCCTAAGGAACTTTGGTTTGGAGTGGGTTTTGTTTTTTGACAGAGGCGAGATTTCGGGGAGTGGCCCAGGCGGTTGGACATGGTCTTCTGTCGCCTGCGTCCGCCTGTCGGGCTGGGGTGGGGGCGTCCGGGATCCCCCGCCTGAAGGCCGGTGCGCCCCGCTCGGGGTCCGTTGCGCCCCAAGGGCCCCGGAGATCCTGAGCTGCGGTCCGGGACAGAGCTGCCGGACCCGGGCTGCCCGGCTGAGCCGCGCTCCCCGCCGCCCGCCCAAGGAAGCAGTGACCGGGCGGTGACAGCTGTCAGGGCCGCGGCCGCCGCCTCGCCTCCCCTCCCCCTCCGCAGCTCCAGCAGGCGGGGCCGACGAGCCGCCGCCGCGCCTACCCGTGTTGTAGACGTGCAGCTCATCCGCGATGCCCTCATTTCCCCCTCCAAAGATGATCATCAGCTCCCGGATGGCCACCGCTCGGTGTCCGTGCCGGGCGCGGGGGACCGGCCCCGTGAAGGAAGAAACTCGCCTCCAGTTGAGGAGGCTGGGAGCCGCCATCTTCCCAACCCCCGCCCCTCTGCCCACAATGCACCGCTCCCGCCTCAACCGGCTGCTCCCTGGGGAGGGCGGGGACCCGCCTCCAGCTGTGCTGGGGTCACGTGGCCGCGGGCGCCGGCGGCCAGGCTGGAGGCCCGCGGGCAGTGGAGAGACGCTGGGGAAGGGGGGTCCTGACAGGGGAGCCCCGCCCCCACCCCAGGCGACTTGGCCAGCGGCCACCCGGAGCAACGCACCTTAGGGTGGAAGGACGCTTCCCACTGACCACGTCTCCCATCCCCACCCAGAGCCTCCCGTTCGGTATTTTGGGAAGAAGCCACAGCATCTTCCTTTACGTCCACTTTAATTGAGCATCTAGGATGTGTGGGCGAGGCAGTCTCACAAGCAACGTGAGAGAAGCTCGGGTAGAGGTTCGAAGAGCTGGGAGCGCAGGGCGGGGACCTCGCACGGGAGGGTGCGGGCGGGAGCCTGCCTCGCGAGCCCGGGCCACGGCGGCTGCTCCCGACCGTGACTGGGACCCGGGCAGGGAAGGTCGCTACAAAGCCTGCCGGGCGAACCGAAGGCAGCTTTGTGCGGAGCCATGCCAGGAAGCTTGGGAACCGTGAGCCACAAGAGGTATTTTTGGTTTGTTTGGCTTAAGCAGAGGAATCCTCTGTTTCTTTTCTCATTTCTTCCCCAGGGAAAATCTGTGCATACAGTGTGGACATCTAAGTCATACATAACAAGCCTATCGCATCCTTGGAGCATGGCACAGCAGGAATAAAGGAGAAAGAAGCTGGAATCAGACAGTGGGGGTCAGGGAGAAGATCTATAACATTCTGCTAGGTGGATGAGAGATTCAAAGGAGATGACATGATCTGTGAAGGAAATTGCACTGGGCAGGTGTCAGCTCAGGCTGCTGTCCACATGATGCCTGGGACATGTCTGAGGGACTAGCCTGCTGCAAGTTAACAGCACATAATTCTGGAAGGGCGGTGGGAAACCCTGAGCCAGAAGTGGTTCTTATTTTCGCTCATGTGTGTGCAGTGAGTATTTAGAGCATAGGATATTGTGCTGCCCCTGAACCTTATGACTTCCCAGAGGTGACCAACGTTTTAGCTAAAAACATTTAGCTAAATGTTTGAATGGAATTGTGCTTTAAAATAAGGTACAACTTGCTGAGCATGGTGGTGCATGACTACAGTCCCAGCTACTCGGGAGGCTGAGGAGAAAGGCCCAGGAATTCAAGTCCAGCCTGGGCAACATAGCAAGACACGTCTCTACATAATAATAATAATAATTAATACATAAAATAAGGTACAAGATGCTGGGGGTAAAGAGAGAAGAGGAGGGGCATCATGTCAAGCCTCTCCAGGAGAAAGGACACACCTGCTGGATTGTGTGAGGGATTTAGAATAGGGGCATATAAGGGAACACAGGGCAGTCAATAATTCTACACAGGCAGCAAATTTGATGCTGAAGGATGACCAATGTGGATGCCATGCCACTTAACGCTACTGTTGCAGCCGCAGATCCTAGTATTTGAAATATGCCTCAAGAAGGAAACACTTAAGAAGTGCTGAATAAGAATTCCAATCCTGGCTTCATCGCTAACTTGCTTTGGGAACTTGGGCTTTAATTTGCTCAAAGCCTCAGTTTGCTCATCTGTAAATTGGGGCAAATAACATCTGTTCAACTTACCTACCAGAAATGTTGTGTGGCTAAAAAGAAATAGAAGATATGAAAATGCTTTGGCTATATTCAAAGTTCTATATACATGGAAGATATTCAGGATCCTCCCACCTTCAAAGTTCATATCTAAGAAAACCCCTACTAAATCCTTTAGAATGGAACTGCTCAATATAGTAGCCACTAGCCACATTGACTACTGAGTACTTAAATGTGACTAGTGCAACTGAGGAACTGAATTTTTAATTTTATTTAACTGTAACTAATTTTAATTGAAAAACTGATACTCTATTCAATTACTGGAAAACTTTTAAGTACATTTGGACCAACCTGGACTCGTGAATTTACTTTTGTTCCCAGTGTTTTTTTCTATTTTTTTATTGATAACATAATAGATATACATATTTTGAGTGTGTATTCAAACATTTAATATTAATACATTCATATAATTTGTAAAGATCAAATCAGTGTAACTGGGATATCCATTACCTTAAATGAATCTACTTTTTAAATGGTATTTATAAAATCTAAATATATGTGAAGTGTTTCTGCTTAAATTTAGTGTTTGAATTGAGATGTGCTCCAAGTGTACAACACACACCAAATTTCAAAGACTTAGTTAAAAAAAAAACACTGGGAAGGGCAGGAGGAAGGGAGAGATAGGGAGAGATTTGTTAAAGGATATAAAATTATAGCTAGATAGGAGGAATAGGTTCTAGTGTAGTATGGCCATAGTTAACAATAATATATAGCTTCAAAGAGCTAGAAGGAGGATATTGAATGTTTCCAACATAAGCATCAATATTTGAGATTATAGATATGCTAATTACAGTGTTCTGATCACTATACATTGTATATTGAAACATCAATATGTACCCCATGAATATGTACAATTATTACATGAATATGTATCAAAACAAATTAAATTTAAAGACAAAACAAAGAACATAAAACATCTTCTTAATAATGTTTTATATTATGTGTTGAAATGATAACATCTTGTATATATTGGGTAAAGTAAAATATATCATTAAGATAAATTTTACCTCTTTGTACTTTTTTCTTAATGTGGCTACTAGAAAATTTTAAATTATAGCCAGGTGTAGTGATGTGCACCTGTAATCTCAGCTACTCAGGAGGCTGAGACGGGAGGATCGCCTGAACCTTGAAGTTCACGGCTGCAGTGAGCTGTGATCACGCCACTGCACTCCAGCCTGAGTAACAGAGCAAGACCCTGTCTCTTTAAAAAAAAAAAAAAGTAAAATTGGCCGGATGAGGTGGCTCACGCCTGTAATCCCAGCACTTTGGGAGGCTGAGGCGGCGGATCACCTGAGGTCAGGTGTTTGAGACCAGCCTGGCCAACATGGCGAAACCCCATCTCTACTAAAAATACAAAAATTAGCTGGGTGTAGTGGTGGGCGCCTGTAATCCCAGCTACTCGGGAGGCTGAGGCAGGAGAATCATTTGAACCGGGGAGGCGGAGGTTGCAGTGAGCCGAGATCTCATCACTGCACTCTAGCCTGGGAGACAGAGGGAGACTCCGTCTCAAAAAAAAAAAAAAGTAAAATTACAGGGTGGCTTGCATTTTATTTCTGTTGGAGAGCACCACTTTAGAAAGAGACAGTGAGCAGGGAGATCCTTATATCCTTATAGGAAATAGGAAGAGGAGCCATTGCAGAAATAAATTCTGTGATCCCAGACAAAGTGCTGGCACCATCTCCCGGGTTTGAGAACACACCGCAGAGATACAGAACAGCGCAGATTGCTGTTGAGGTCAGCTCCCAGCTCCCTGCCTCATTCCTCTCTGATTCCTCTTTTGTTCAGGCACAAAAACACTCCATCCTGAAACTTTTGTCATTATTGCCTTGGTAGAAGAAGACCACAGTTGTTACCTGGGTTTTGATTTGGGGACAACAGCATTTCAATGACTAGGAGATTTCAGGAGAAGCTAGTGGCCATGAAGATTCTCAAAATCAGCATGAACTTTATTTTTCACTGGTGTTCTTTCAAAGTTTGCCTTCGACTCAACGTGTGGTAGAAATTCACCCTGAAAGCATTTGCTCTTCTCTGGTTTTGTGTCTTTTCCTCCAGAACAGCGTTGTTTTTTGCATGTTTTGCACTTAGCCAGAGGAAGTCTGGCGCATCCGAGCCGGCCAGCCGAGCACATCTGGAAGTGGTTTCTGGGGCCGCCCCTCTCTGCCAGCGCAACTCCTGGGTTCCCAGCGGCTTCGCGCAGAGGTGGAAGAAACCCGAGACGTTCCGAAGTCAACGCAAGCAAAGGGGAGTGCGGGTCGGGGAGGAATATTCTTTTGGAAACGTAATATTGGCCTTGGGGCTCTCCAGCCCTTTGGGACTTCCAATGGGATCTTAGAAGCAGCCGAAGCAGCGTGAGGGCGGCAGCCCAGGGCCAGCCACGATTTGAACGCTCTGCCTTGCAGCTCTTCTGGACCGAGGAGCCCAAAGCCCTACCCTCACCATTCACCAGGTAAATAGAGAAATTTACGAGCAGTGTGCAGTATTATTTAACTGAGCATGATTCATGTTTTCAGAATCTGCCTTAGGAAGCTGTTCTGAGGATCTCCATCCCCCCAGAAAGAACTGGCCGTTGTGGAAACCCAAGTGAGGCTTATTGTAAATACAGTAGTCGTGGTCGCCCAGTAAAACACTTAAAATGTCACTTTAGGTCCTGTGGGAAGAGCAGCGTGGAGGTGGGCTGAGGTTAGAAGGTGCAGAGCGTGGAAGAAGATTGTGAGCTGAGTATTGGACATCTGTTCTTGAATAGTCCCTGGGCCTGCCATAGGAAAGGAAGTTCTCCAGGGTAAGTGACTTGGACTTTTCCTTTTCCTCTAATTTAAACAGATTTTTTTTCCTTTAATCCACAGGTTACAGTTCTTATCCGCGTGAATACACATGGCTCTGTTACGAAAAAGTAAGATTTCAACTTTTGAAAATAATGATTTATCAATGTTAATGTGTTTCCATTTCTATTTCAGTTAATCAGGTGCTGCTGTTCCTTCTGATCGTGACCCTCTGTGTGATTCTGTATAAGAAAGTTCATAAGGGGACTGTGCCCAAGAATGACGCAGGTGAGCAGACATGGAATTCATTGAGTTGGGATATGTTCCAAGACACCAGTTTTTATGTTTCCAGATGATGAATCCGAGACTCCTGAAGAACTGGAAGAAGAGATTCCTGTGGTGATTTGTGCTGCAGCAGGGAGGATGGGTGCCACTATGGCTGCCATCAATAGCATCTACAGCAACACTGACGCCAACATCTTGTTCTATGTAGTGGGACTCCGGAATACTCTGACTCGAATACGGTAAGTTATGTCTTACAGACTTTGGCACTTTCTATACTAGAGGTTTTTTTGGTCATCTTTTTAGAAAATGGATTGAACATTCCAAACTGAGAGAAATAAACTTTAAAATCGTGGAATTCAACCCGATGGTCCTCAAAGGGAAGATCAGACCAGACTCATCGAGGCCTGAATTGCTCCAGCCTGTAAGTAGGGACCACACAGGTGCTGGGGACAGCCCCACCATCATTTCTTTTGTCGTTTTAACAGCTGAACTTTGTTCGATTTTATCTCCCTCTACTTATCCACCAACACGAGAAAGTCATCTATTTGGACGATGATGTAATTGTACAAGGTACTCTCGCTAACTGCCAAGAACACTTGGAAAATGTTTTACTTGGTGGTGTTTCTAAATTCAGGTGATATCCAAGAACTGTATGACACCACCTTGGCCCTGGGCCACGCGGCGGCTTTCTCAGATGACTGCGATTTGCCCTCTGCTCAGGACATAAACAGACTCGTGGGACTTCAGGTGGGCATATGCTGTCTCAGAAATCCTCCCTTGTCAAAAGCATGCACATCCTGTTCCCTTACAGAACACATATATGGGCTATCTGGACTACCGGAAGAAGGCCATCAAGGACCTTGGCATCAGCCCCAGCACCTGCTCTTTCAATCCTGGTGTGATTGTTGCCAACATGACAGAATGGAAGCACCAGCGCATCACCAAGCAATTGGAGAAATGGATGCAAAAGAATGTGGAGTACGTGAAGGCTTCTCTACCATTTTTTCCATGCCAAATGTTGTTTTTCTATTTCATTTCTTAGGGAAAACCTCTATAGCAGCTCCCTGGGAGGAGGGGTGGCCACCTCCCCAATGCTGATTGTGTTTCATGGGAAATATTCCACAATTAACCCCCTGTGGCACATAAGGCACCTGGGTAAGTATTTCAGAAAAACTGTTTAGAAAAACAGCCTATTATTTTTTCTCTATACACAATGAAGGCTGGAATCCAGATGCCAGATATTCGGAGCATTTTCTGCAGGAAGCTAAATTACTCCACTGGAATGGAAGACATAAACCTTGGGACTTCCCTAGTGTTCACAACGACTTATGGGAAAGCTGGTTTGTTCCTGACCCTGCAGGGATATTTAAACTCAATCACCATAGCTGATATAACTCTACCCTTAAAATATTCCCTGTATAGAAATGTGGAATTGTCCCTTTGTAGCCAACTATAACATTGTTCTTTATGAATATTACCTTTGATACATATGATCCACAATATAAAAACCAAAAACTACTGTGTGCAAATTATACCTTGGACCATATAGGCATTGATTAACTTCTTTAAGTACATGTGATAACTATGGAAATCAAGATTATGTGACTGAAAAACATAAAGGAAGAGACCCATCTAGATAACAGCAATCAACCTGCTTAATTCTGAATGACAATTATATCCACAAATTTTTAAAACTTCTACATGTATTTTTCACATGAAGATCTCCTTAACAGGTTGCCAACCTTTTCTTTTATAAAACTATTACATTTAAAATATGGACGTCTGAAAAATAAAATATTCATCATTTTTATGATTTTTATCATGTTACTATTCTACATGTTA